AACTCACTTTAAGACAACTTTTAAAATCTTTGTTACAAATGATTTCTACAATTATGTATCATCTCATTACAAAGTAATATTAAGATTCTAGATTCTACGATTTAAAAGATTTTAGTAAAATTATTCATGTAGATAAATTACTAAAGCATGTAAACTACAGTATGTCACAATCCCATAAAGACAATCTACTGTACATTGTTGATTCCAAGATGTACATTTTTCATATTTAACATCTCAAACATTGAGAGCGGTTTTAAGGTAATGCCCAGAAGCGTGGTATGCAGTTGTCCACTTCTGCGGGCTCAGCAAACCTGTACTGGGCTCAGTGGACTAGAAGAAAACTCCAGAGACAACGGGGTGGGGGAGGGGGGGGGACTTAAAAAAAAATTCGATAGATAATATACATATGTTTAAAATCTAAATTTTATTTAGAGATATCTAAATAAAATCTCTAAACTAAATAAAATTTTAGTTTAAAAGATTCTAAATGTTGAGAAAGCATTGTTATTGTTTACCTGGCAGTTCTTTTTATTTCTTACTAGCGCATAAATAATGGTATATCTTATAATTAAGGAAGTCTTAGATTTAAAGAAATCTAAGCTGACGGGTGCAGAGGCTCAGGCCTGTATTCCCTGCACTTTGGGAAGCCAAGGCGGGAGGATTGCTTGAGGCCAGAAGTTTGAGACCAGCCTGGGTAACAGAGTGAGAGTCTGTCTTTACAGGTTTAAATACAGTTTTTTTCTAAGTAATATTGTCATAAATATTATGTCATGAATATTATGCAGAGCTGCCGACCCCTCTGTACTCTGGGCAGTTTTCCCTCTTGCCTGAGAACACCACTTATAACACGGGACCTATACGGGAGTGGTGACACGCCATCTGTTCAAGTTTAACTTTTTTCTCATTTTTTAGACAGCAAATACAAATGGAAGTTCCAGTATGTTCTGCCCGCACTCCAGTGGGCGGTCTTGTGCACAGCCCACTTGGGAGGCCTCGGCGCTCAGGTGTGGTAAGAGCTGGGCGGTGCAGAGCACAGAGAAAGGACATCTGCGAGGAAAGTTCCCTGATGGCTGTCAACAAAGTGCCACGTCTCTATGGCTGTGAACGCTGAGCACACGATTTTATCGCGCCTATCATATCTTGGTGCATAAACGCACCTCACCTCGGTCAACCCTTGCTCCGTCTTATGAGACAGGCTTTATTATCCGCATTTTATATGAGGGGAAACTGACGGTGGAGAGAGAATTATCTTGCTCAAGGCGACACAGCAGAGCCCACAGGTGGCAGAATCCCACCCGAGCCCGCTTCGACCCGCGGGGTGGAAACCACGGGCGCCCGCCCGGCTGCGCTTCCAGAGCTGAACTGAGAAGCGAGTCCTCTCCGCCCTGCGGCCACCGCCCAGCCCCGACCCCCGCCCCGGCCCGATCCTCACTCGCCGCCAGCTCCCCGCGCCCACCCCGGAGTTGGTGGCGCAGAGGCGGGAGGCGGAGGCGGGAGGGCGGGCGCTGGCACCGGGAACGCCCGAGCGCCGGCAGAGAGCGCGGAGAGCGCGACACGTGCGGCCCAGAGCACCGGGGCCACCCGGTCCCCGCAGGCCCGGGACCGCGCCCGCTGGCAGGCGACACGTGGTGAGTGACCAGTGACTCGGGGTCGGGGACAGTGAACTTGAGCAAGTCCCCTCTTTTTTTCTAGGTCACGGTGATCCATTTGTAAAGTCGGGAATAAATGACCTCTGAAGTGTTGTCTGTATATTGATCTGCTACCAGTAAAACATATCTCTGTAAGTAGCTTTGCAGGCAGAAGGGAAGAATTCATGAATGAATTTGTCTTCTTTTGCAAGGAAGAATACGGAGTTCTATACCAGAGTTGATTGTTGATGGCACATACTTTTAGAGGATGCTCATTGGCATTTATGTTTATAATCACGTGGCTGTTGATTAAAGCAAAAATAGGTAAGATATTTCTGTAAGTTACTCTGTGGAAGCAACTAAATATTGCATCTGTATCTTATTGCAGATGCGTGCAAGAGAGGCGATGTGACTGTGAAGCCTTCCCATGTAATTTTACTTGGATCCACTGTCAATATTACATGCTCTTTGAAGCCCAGACAAGGCTGCTTTCACTATTCCAGACGTAACAAGTTAATCCTGTACAAGTTTGACAGAAGAATCAATTTTCACCATGGCCACTCCCTCAATTCTCAAGTCACAGGTCTTCCCCTTGGTACAACCTTGTTTGTCTGCAAACTGGCCTGTATCAATAGTGATGAAATTCAAATATGTGGAGCAGAGATCTTCGTTGGTGGTGAGCATTCCATTTTGAATTTTTAAAACTTGGATATATAAGGTTTTGTCTTTTCTTTTTAAAGTTGCTCCAGAACAGCCTCAAAATTTATCCTGCATACAGAAGGGAGAACAGGGGACTGTGGCCTGCACCTGGGAAAGAGGACGAGACACCCACTTATACACTGAGTATACTCTACAGTGAGTGAGAGGCTGTATTTTTGCAGCTGTTTTGTTGCTACACGTGGTTGTGTTTTGTTTACAGGCTAAGTGGACCAAAAAATTTAACCTGGCAGAAGCAATGTAAAGACATTTATTGTGACTATTTGGACTTTGGAATCAACCTCACCCCTGAATCACCTGAATCCAATTTCACAGCCAAGGTTACTGCTGTCAATAGTCTTGGAAGCTCCTCTTCACTTCCATCCACATTCACATTCTTGGACATAGGTACATTTTATTTCACTGTTTCATTGGTACTTAACCACACTTTTTTGTTTGTCCTGGTTACTAGTGAGGCCTCTTCCTCCGTGGGACATTAGAATCAAATTTCAAAAGGCTTCTGTGAGCAGATGTACCCTTTATTGGAGAGATGAGGGACTGGTACTGCTTAATCGACTCAGATATCGGCCCAGTAACAGCAGGCTCTGGAATATGGTAATTATCTTTAGAGTGAAGGAAAAAACACTAATAGGCACTTTAAAAAAATGTCTGTTTCAAGGTTAATGTTACAAAGGCCAAAGGAAGACATGATTTGCTGGATCTGAAACCATTTACAGAATATGAATTTCAGATTTCCTCTAAGCTACATCTTTATAAGGGAAGTTGGAGTGATTGGAGTGAATCATTGAGAGCACAAACACCAGAAGAAGGTATATGTCCAAAATATACATACCTATCGGGGGAAAATATGTCTTTTTTTCTCCTTTGAAACAGAGCCTACTGGGATGTTAGATGTCTGGTACATGAAACGGCACATTGACTACAGTAGACAACAGATTTCTCTTTTCTGGAAGGTGAGTTTTAAGCGTCAACTTAAAACTCAAGGAGTAAATAGTGAATAAATGTGTCTTGTTGCAGAATCTGAGTGTCTCAGAGGCAAGAGGAAAAATTCTCCACTATCAGGTGACCTTGCAGGAGCTGACAGGAGGGAAAGCCATGACACAGAACATCACAGGACACACCTCCTGGACCACAGTCATTCCTAGAACCGGAAATTGGGCTGTGGCTGTGTCTGCAGCAAATTCAAAAGGCAGTTCTCTGCCCACTCGTATTAACATAATGAACCTGTGTGAGGCAGGTAAGTTCTAATTTTTCTTTAACATTGCCTGTTATTTTGTTTCTCCTCTTTCTGTCCGATAAAGGGTTGCTGGCTCCTCGCCAGGTCTCTGCAAACTCAGAGGGCATGGACAACATTCTGGTGACTTGGCAGCCTCCCAGGAAAGATCCCTCTGCTGTTCAGGAGTACGTGGTGGAATGGAGAGAGCTCCATCCAGGGGGTGACACACAGGTCCCTCTAAACTGGCTACGGAGTCGACCCTACAATGTGTCTGCTCTGATTTCAGGTACCTAATTGTTCACCTTCCTTCTAGAGGGTCGGCTGTTATGGGAATTCCCTTTTCCTTGCAGAGAACATAAAATCCTACATCTGTTATGAAATCCGTGTGTATGCACTCTCAGGGGATCAAGGAGGATGCAGCTCCATCCTGGGTAACTCTAAGCACAAAGGTGAGTCTTGGGATCTTTTGCCAAATTTTGCTGTGACAGAAGCCTCCTGTGCCCTACTTTACAGCACCACTGAGTGGCCCCCACATTAATGCCATCACAGAGGAAAAGGGGAGCATTTTAATTTCATGGAACAGCATTCCAGTCCAGGAGCAAATGGGCTGCCTCCTCCATTATAGGATATACTGGAAGGAACGGGACTCCAACTCCCAGCCTCAGCTCTGTGGTATGTGTGAGAACCAAATGCAGTGAGTGGGGTACATGCCTTTCTTCCTTTATCTTCCTTTCAGAAATTCCCTACAGAGTCTCCCAAAATTCACATCCAATAAACAGCCTGCAGCCCCGAGTGACATATGTCCTGTGGATGACAGCTCTGACAGCTGCTGGTGAAAGTTCCCACGGAAATGAGAGGGAATTTTGTCTGCAAGGTGAGAGGCAGTGTTAAGGATGATGAGTCCACTCACTCAGTCACAGGATTTCCTAACTTTTCAGGTAAAGCCAATTGGATGGCGTTTGTGGCACCAAGCATTTGCATTGCTATCATCATGGTGGGCATTTTCTCAACGCATTACTTCCAGCAAAAGTGAGTTGGTTACACCTACCAAGTGGGTAAATTAAGGAAATGTCACTGTTTTCTTTATCTATAGGGTGTTTGTTCTCCTAGCAGCCCTCAGACCTCAGTGGTGTAGCAGAGAAATTCCAGATCCAGCAAATAGCACTTGCGCTAAGAAATATCCCATTGCAGAGGTAAGGTACAATTCCTCTGTGGTCAGTCAGTGAGTGTGAGCCTCTTCCTCCTCCTTTCTCTCAGGAGAAGACACAGCTGCCCTTGGACAGGCTCCTGATAGACTGGCCCACGCCTGAAGATCCTGAACCGCTGGTCATCAGTGAAGTCCTTCATCAAGTGACCCCAGTTTTCAGACATCCCCCCTGCTCCAACTGGCCACAAAGGGAAAAAGGAATCCAAGGTCATCAGGCCTCTGAGAAAGACATGATGCACAGTGCCTCAAGCCCACCACCTCCAAGAGCTCTCCAAGCTGAGAGCAGACAACTGGTGGATCTGTACAAGGTGCTGGAGAGCAGGGGCTCCGACCCAAAGCCCGAAAACCCAGCCTGTCCCTGGACGGTGCTCCCAGCAGGTGACCTTCCCACCCATGATGGCTACTTACCCTCCAACATAGATGACCTCCCCTCACATGAGGCACCTCTCGCTGACTCTCTGGAAGAACTGGAGCCTCAGCACATCTCCCTTTCTGTTTTCCCCTCAAGTTCTCTTCACCCACTCACCTTCTCCTGTGGTGATAAGCTGACTCTGGATCAGTTAAAGATGAGGTGTGACTCCCTCATGCTCTGAGTGGTGAGGCTTCAAGCCTTAAAGTCAGTGTGCCCTCAACCAGCACAGCCTGCCCCAATTCCCCCAGCCCCTGCTCCAGCAGCTGTCATCTCTGGGTGCCACCATCGGTCTGGCTGCAGCTAGAGGACAGGCAAGCCAGCTCTGGGGGAGTCTTAGGAACTGGGAGTTGGTCTTCACTCAGATGCCTCATCTTGCCTTTCCCAGGGCCTTAAAATTACATCCTTCACTGTGTGGACCTAGAGACTCCAACTTGAATTCCTAGTAACTTTCTTGGTATGCTGGCCAGAAAGGGAAATGAGGAGGAGAGTAGAAACCACAGCTCTTAGTAGTAATGGCATACAGTCTAGAGGACCATTCATGCAATGACTATTTCTAAAGCACCTGCTACACAGCAGGCTGTACACAGCAGATCAGTACTGTTCAACAGAACTTCCTGAGATGATGGAAATGTTCTACCTCTGCACTCACTGTCCAGTACATTAGACACTAGGCACATTGGCTGTTAATCACTTGGAATGTGTTTAGCTTGACTGAGGAATTAAATTTTGATTGTAAATTTAAATCGCCACACATGGCTAGTGGCTACTGTATTGGAGTGCACAGCTCTAGATGGCTCCTAGATTATTGAGAGCCTTCAAAACAAATCAACCTAGTTCTATAGATGAAGACATAAAAGACACTGGTAAACACCAAGGTAAAAGGGCCCCCAAGGTGGTCATGACTGGTCTCATTTGCAGAAGTCTAAGAATGTACCTTTTTCTGGCCGGGCGTGGTAGCTCATGCCTGTAATCCCAGCACTTTGGGAGGCTGAGGCAGGCGGATCATGAGGTCAGGAGATCGAGACCATTCTGGCTAACATGGTGAAACCCCATCTCTACTAAAAATATTTTTAAAAAAAATTAACTGGGCGTGATGGCGGGCGCCTGTAGTCCCAGCTACTCGGGAGGCTGAGGGAGGAGAATGACATGAACCTGGGAGGTGGGGCTTGCAGTGAGCCACTGCACTCCAGCCTGGGCAACAGAGCAAGACTCTGTCTCAAAAAAGAAAAAAAAAAAAAAGAATGTACCTTTTTCCTAGATTTGCTGGTTTATTGTTTTATTTTGGCTTCATCCTCTTTCAGCAAATCAAGGGCAGCTGGATGGTGAAGACCTATATTGTAAACTCACCATAGTACCATAGTACCTTGGGCAACCCAGCCTCCCACTCTGAATCTCGGGTGTCTTGTAAAGGGCTGGACCAAAGGCTCCCTGACCCCTTGTTTCCTCTCCTTTTTGCTGCAGCAGGCCCTGCCTTCAGGACCAGGGCTGTCTCAGGGTCTAAGACCCCAACCTCTGAGGTTGTCCTCAGAAGTGGTCTGTCCCCTGTTCCCAAAGGCACAGCTTTCATTCCCGGAGAAGATATTGAGCTGGTCCTCTGCCAGCTCAAGTTGAGCCTGGAAGATAACTCTCTTTTCCACAACATGGACTTGGAACATGATCCATGTTTTGCTCTTTAAAGCTGTGGCCCCTGGCTTGCCACCCTCCCTAGCCCATTGCTGCCTCTGTCTCTTCACCATAGGCACTTCTGCCAAACTAGTGGAGAAGTCTTGGTCTAAACTGCTAATAATGCTCTTCCCTAAAGAACAGGATAAAAGATCCAAAATACTTTTTCTTAAATTCCTGTCAAGCCTGGGGTCCACCCCGTACCCCTTCCCACATGAACGCTGGAACTGAGATGGCTTCCCCATCATCGTCTGGATTTTCATTTAACAAAGTACTTGTTGTAAATGTGTACTTCTTGCCTAACGTGAGGAACTAAAAACTTGTCCATGCATACCCCAGTCCTGTAGAAATAACTGTTCTCGGGCTTTAGGTTTTCCAGATTTCCCTCAGAGCTCTAGAAACTGAGCGATGGACAGTTGCTCTGCTTCTTCAGGTTGGAACTCTTGATACATCCTTGTTTCCTGAAATTCCAAACTTAACACCTATAGTTCTCTCAGGCTTTTTTTGAAAAGTTCCTTCGTTTCTATTTCTATTCCACTCTATTTAGCTATTATTGTGCGGCACCCCCAATGGTTCCTTTCCTCTCAGCATCGCTGTAGCTTGCCTGTACCCAGGACATGCCCTTGACTGGCACAAACCGTGACAGACATGCCCTTGACTGGCACAAACCATGACAGACAAGGCCACCTCCTCAGAAGCGGAACAACCTATTATCTTTTGGCAATGGGAGCTAACTTCACTGTTTTCTTACAATACCTGGTTTTTCCTATCTTTGGTTTCCTTTTGATTATCTCTCATCCATCTCAGCCACTATTCTCCTCCCCTCCCTTGTGTCTACAACACCCCATTTTACCAAGTCTCCCATTTAACCTCCCCATCCTTTTCTTTCCCTTAAAGTCTCATATGATACTGCAGTCCTCATTTGTCTTCCCAAAAAAAAAAAAGAATTTTTTTTTTTTTAAGGAATCCTTCCTTGACTCCTAAAGACTCCTAAGGATGCTGAGGCCTCCTCAGCATGATTTCCATATACTTACTTTCTCTGTTGGACTGCAGACAACTTGAAAGCAGGAACTTTGGCAGTGTTTCCCCAGCACCAGCATCATGCCTGGTCCATAGTAGCTACCAATAAAAAAGTAAGCATCATGAACCCAAAAGTATCTGAGAAAGGTCTCAATTAATTTAAAAA